CAGCGTATTAATAAATCTGTATAAATAACTGTTTAATGGGGGCCTGGCGCCATGACTCACACCTGTAATCCCAGCGTTTTCGGGGGCTGAGGCAGGAGAATCGCCTGAACCCAGGAGTTCCAGACCAGCCTGGGGAAAAGAGCGAGACCCTGTCTCCATAAAAATAAAATGAAATTTTAAAATGAGCCAGGCGTGGTTGTGCACGCCCGTAGTCCCAACTATTCACGAGGCTGAGGTGGGATAATCGCTTGAACCCGGGAGGCGGAGGTTGCAGTGAGCCAAGATCGTGCCACTGTACGCCAGCCTGGCGGGTGAGAGTGAGACTCTGTCTCAAAAACAAACAACAACAACAAAACAAAACCAAATAATCAGCATAAGTTCTAGACGCTGTGACCTAGACGCTGGGAAGGGGCGAAACGTGGTGATAAGAAAACCATTTCAAGCTGTACGAGGTGGCTCACGCCTGTAATCGCAGCACTTTGTAAGGCTGAGGCAGGAGGATCCCTTGACGCCATATGTTCAAGATCAGCCTGGAAAACGCAGCGAGACCCCATCTCTACGAAAAAAAAAATATTTTAATAGAAATAAAAGTCATTTAATTCCGATTCTTAACACCGTAAATTGAACGTATAGTCCTGTGATTTTCTACATAAAATGTGAAGGCAAAAAATAACTGTAGAGAGTACGGTGCGGCCTTGTAATATTTTAATTTCTAGGCAAAGCTTGTATCCTCCGGATACAAGAACAGCCGCCCAGGAGGAGCGGAAACTGACACACACCCGTCACCCCTTGGGCTGTGACTGCCGAGCCCGGGTACTCGGTCTCTGGGTGAAGAGGAAGGGGCGGGACCGGCGGTATTACGCATGCGCCCACTTCCTCCGGCTGGGAGTGGCCGCTCTAGGCAGCGGGGAGGTCGCGGGGTTGAGGGGGGTTGTGAAAGGAGAGCGGCCTCTCCTCTATGGTCACGGGGCCGGGGCACGCTTCCCCCACTCTGTCTTGTTACTTCCGGTAGCGAAGCCTCTCCCTCTTCCTCTGCTCCCGCGGGGTCTGTGCTGAGAATAATGGCCCGGTTGGCCCGGGACGAGTGGAATGGTAAGCCGCGACACGGCTGGGGGGTGCTGAGGGCCTTATTTTTGTCTCTGTTTTTTTTTTCTAGATTAATGATGTTTTGCAGCAGTTTTCTACGTCTGAAATTTTTTATGTCTCTGGAACCCAGAATTTGCTAAGAGATGGAGGAACCTCAGAAAAGCTATGTGAACACAATGGACCTTGAGAGAGATGAACCTCTCAAAAGCACCGGCCCTCAGATTTCTGTTAGTGAATTTTCTTGCCACTGCTGCTACGACATCCTGGTTAACCCCACCACCTTGAACTGTGGGCACAGCTTCTGCCGTCACTGCCTTGCTTTATGGTGGGCATCTTCAAAGAAAACAGAATGTCCAGAATGCAGAGAAAAATGGGAAGGTTTCCCCAAAGTCAGTATTCTCCTCAGGTAATGTTCAGCCTATATTGGTAGCACAAACACTGTCTTAATTTTTTTTTTCTATTCTCCATAGGGATGCCATTGAAAAGTTATTTCCTGATGCCATTAGACTGAGATTTGAAGACATTCAGCAGAATAATGACATAGTCCAAAGTCTTGCAGCCTTTCAGAAATATGGGAATGATCAGATTCCTTTAGCTCCTAACACAGGCCGAGCGAATCAGCAGATGGGAGGGGGATTCTTTTCCGGTGTGCTCACAGCTTTAACTGGAGTGGCAGTAAGTTGATCACTGTGTTCCTCTGTGCCCCCCATGGTTTAAAGTCCCTGTCACTTTTCCCCAGGTGGTCCTGCTCGTCTATCACTGGAGCAGCAGGGAATCTGAACACGACCTCCTGGTCCACAAGGCTGTGGCCAAATGGACGGCGGAAGAAGTTGTCCTCTGGCTGGAGCAGCTGGGCCCTTGGGCATCTCTTTACAGGGAAAGGTTTTTATCTGAACGAGTAAATGGAAGGTGAGGAGCAAAGTCTTCTGACACACCGTGGACGCAAAATAAATCTCCTCCTGCCCCTCTACAGGTTGCTTTTAACTTTGACAGAGGAAGAATTTTCCAAGACGCCCTATACCATAGAAAACAGCAGCCACAGGAGAGCCATCCTCATGGAGCTAGAACGTGTCAAAGCATTAGGCGTGAAGCCCCCCCAGAATCTCTGGGAATATAAGGTGAACACTTTAATTTTTTTTTTTTTTTTTTAGTAATGTGGCCCTGTACTCTTCTCCTCTGCAGGCTGTGAACCCAGGCAGGTCCCTGTTCCTGCTATACGCCCTCAAGAGCTCCCCCAGGCTGAGTCTGCTCTACCTGTACCTGTTTGACTACACCGACACCTTCCTACCTTTCATCCACACCATCTGCCCTCTGCAAGAAGACAGCTCTGGGGAGGACATCGTCACCAAGCTTCTGGTAGGTCTGCACAGTGCCTGGAATAAAGTTATTGACTTTTTGCGTCTGTGTGTTATTTTTTAAGGATCTTAAGGAGCCTACGTGGAAGCAGTGGAGAGAGTTCCTGGTCAAATACTCCTTCCTTCCATACCAGCTGATTGCTGAGTTTGCTTGGGACTGGTTGGAGGTCCATTACTGGACATCACGGTTTCTCATCATCAATGCTATGTTACTCTCAGTTCTGGAATTATTCTCCTTTTGGAGAATCTGGTCGAGAAGTGAACTGAAGTAAGTATGTTTTAATGGTTGTCACAACAGGGCTCCGATTCAGCCTCTTCTCTTCTTGTTTCAGGACCGTGCCTCAGAGGATGTGGAGCCATTTCTGGAAAGTATCAACGCAGGGGCTTTTTGTGGCCATGTTCTGGCCCCTCATCCCTCAGTTTGTTTGCAACTGTTTGTTTTACTGGGCCCTGTACTTTAACCCAATTATTAACATTGATCTTGTGGTCAAGGAACTCCGGCGGCTGGAAACCCAGGTGTTGTGACTGGCACTGCCCAGGCTGAGACTCTTCAAGTCCCGCTGACGTCTGAGCTTTGATGCTTAAGAGGGGTGAGGCAGGGAGCGGACTTCCTATTTTCTACCCTCAGTAAAACAAGGTGCTGCTTTGTATATCAAAAGCTCCAACCATGTCCTCTCCCCCTCAGCCTGTGGGTGGCACGAGCAAGGACTGACATCCGCACAGGGAGGATTGTCTGTTTGGCTGACACAGCAGCAGCCCTTCCCACCCAGCCACCTTCCTCACAGGGACTAGGAGGCTCAGTCCCCAACGGCTGGCAAGACTCAGGGTCCTCAGTGGACATGGTGTGGGTGACATCAGAAGGGTGCCACATCAGTCCCCTCCCCAACCTCAGTGACTGACAGAGGATCCGGATCTCAGAGCCTGAGACCAGGTTTATTGGGGCCTGGCCTGTCCTCTAAGTCAAGTTTAGGAAAACAAGGATAAGATTCTGTCATAGGCATAGAGAGTTGCACATAAAAAATACCGAAGAAAACCCAAAATTCAATCAACAATTCTGTCTTATTGAAGAGTTGCTAGGATTCAGAGTAAAACTCAAAGGATTCAGTTTGAGCCTAGAATGATGGTTAGACTTGTAGTCACTGGGCTTTTGTTTTGCTTTATGGAAATCATTGAAGGTCTGGATCCCTTTCTCTGAATGGAGAGATTGAGAGGGATGTCGGGCAGTTCCCATTAGATTTAGTGGCCTTCATGTTATTCAGAATTGTTTTGGTGATACCTCACCCCTGTAATCCCAGCACTTTGGGTGGGTGAGGCAGGCGGATCACTTGAAGCCAGGACTTCAAGACCAGCTTGGCCAACATGGTGAAACCTCATCTCTACTAAAAATACAAAAATTAGCCAAGTGTGATGGCACATACCTGTAATCCCAGCTACTTGGAATTGGAAATCGCCTGAACCCAGGAGGCGGAGGTTGCAGGGAGGGAGACTGCACCACTGCACTTCAGCCTGGGTGACAGAGGGAGACTCTGTCTTAAAAAAAAAAAAAAAATCATCTGTAAAATAAATTCCGGGATAGTCGTTTTGTTCAAGGAAATGTTTTGTAAATTGAGCTCACACTATATAATCTTTATTGTCCTATCCTGATGTATAATACAGCAGGTATAATTACACCAAGCGCTATAGTTATAAATATGGCATGAAGTGAACTATGGCCTTTTATTTCCTTCCAGTGTGAACACAGCAGGTGTGAGATGTCATCTTGGAAGACAGGCCTTGCAGAAATAGGCCTACATCCAAAATATTATCTTGTGACTCCATGAACCATTCATTAACCCTTTGTATCTTTGAGTGAAAATTTTACTCAAAAGTTGCATCTGGAAGTTCGAAGAAATTACTTGAAATAAAAATAAAGATTTCTATATAGATAAAACCTATATGTAGAGAAAAAGCAATTGTCTAGAAAACA